ATTTTTTAAATTTGGTGCAGGCCAAACAAATCTCTGGCTAGCCAACCTCAGATTTGTATCCTCATTTTAGAGATGTGGAGCTTGAGGTATAAAGGTTGGACGTGTTTCCATGTATTTCCTATAATAGAAATCCATTGATTCTGTAACAAAGGACTCATTTTAAACAATGACCTCCTCTGTTATACCCAGTTGTTATATTACAGGTTATTTTTGGTCAGGAGCTAATGGCTTGGATGAAGGGAATTGTATATAGATGCTAATTTTTAAGAATGTCTAGCCAAGAAAGGGCACTAATAGTTACTATCCATTGAATATTTACTCTGTCTTAGGCATTGTGCCAAGCGCTTTACCTTAGTTAATGCTCACAACAATCTTGAAGCATTATAGTTACCTCTTTTTACATAAGAGGTTGAGAGTAAGGACATACAGATAGTTAAATGCAAAGTTCATGTTGAAACGCAGATGTCTGCCTCTGTAATGCATTCATTTAACTTGCTATACTATACTAGTACTGTATATGTTTTTATAATTATGCATACCTTTTATCATATTGCAAAAATTGAAATTAAACTTTAGAAGAAAATTTCAAAGACCTTATGATATATTACCATTATATAGGGTTGTCTTATTTATATGGAATTAGATTGGCACAACAGCATTTTAATTTTACTCTAAACTAGTCAATACCAGAGACTATATCATATTTTTAAATGTGCATTAGATTCATTCTTTCTCACTCTTTTTTTTTTGTTGTTGTTGTGAATGTAAATGACAAAATGTGCATATTTTATATCTTTTCATCTCCTGAAGTTCTACTGTTCTGTTTAGGTTGATATTTCTATTACTGGTTGAGCATTCCAAATTTCAAAGTCCAAAATTCCAAATGCTCCAGGATGCAAAACTGAGCACCAACATGATTCTCAAAGGAAATACTCATTGGAGCATTTCAGATTTTCAGATTTGGGATGCACAACTGGTAAGTATATATAATGCAACATTTCAAAATGTAAAAACATTTGAAATCTGAAATACTTCTGGTCCTAAGCATTTCAGATAAGGGATATTCGATCTGTATTAGAACATTATGTCCTGAGTCATTCAAGCCAGTTAATGCCAAATTCTGTGGATTCTGTCTCCATAGTAGCTCTTCTATTTTTTCTTTCCTCCTATCTCCCTTTGTTACCTTAATGTAGGCTCTTCAGACTATCAGAGTACTTTTCCTGAAGTATGAACCACACAGAAACTTTTAGCGACCCTTGTTGCCTACTGAATAAAGTTAAACCTTAGCTTGGCATTTTAGGTTCTCTGTTTGATACTAGCTGTCCTTTATAATCTTTTCCCTCTCATTCCCCCTTCATCTCTCTTTATGCTTTAGTCAGTTTATACTATTCACTGCCTCCTCGATGGTGCTCTTCTTGTTGCCACCCTCCAGAACTTGTTCATGTTATGCCTTCCTCCTGGAACGTTATCCTCCGATCCCCAATTTCTGTATTTTGAAAATATATATCATTCAGAAGAGTTATTGTGAAGATTAAGTAAAATAATATATATGAAGTCAATGAAAAATCTGTGTAATACATGTATTAATTTATTCAGTAAGTGGTAGCTATTATTATGATTTGGCTTTCTGTCACCCCAAATAATCCTTAACTTTGGATCATCTTGTCCAGGACCCTGGCTCTTTGCAGTTTTTCTAGGGGATTAATCCCACTGGGACCCATGTTGGCGCCTACCCTTGTACTTCAGGTAACCTTTGAAGCAGACCTGGACCTACTACATCTCTTTCAGATGGGAATAGTTTCTCAGCACAGCTGTATTCAGAAAGACCTTAAGAGTTGAATAGAAAGACTCTAGGCTTTGGAGTTTGATTTATGCCAGATAACCTTACCAGCTATGTAACTGAATTTTTTTTTCTTAATTTATGAAAGGGAATAGTAATGCTTATCTCACAGGGTTGTCGTACCGATCAAATGAAACATTTGAGAAAATATTTAACACTGTCTTGGAGCATCTAACTACTTAATAAATCTTTATCTTCTTTTCTGTCTTATCCCTGTAGTGTCCTCCCCTAGGACATGAAGAAACATACATGCAAACCTTCAGGTATAAATGCATGCACATAATCCTCAAACATCCACATAGGCACATAGGTACATACTCACATATGTACATACTCACATACATGAACAGAAGCATATACATCAGAATCTCTACCTTTGATAGTAGCCTGATATTGGAATTTTTGTCCTAGATAAAATTTATATGGTAGGATTTGAATTTACTGTCTGATGACTGTTACATGGAATCATTGATCTTGTACATAGAGAGTTGGCTGTTTTTCCATTTCTGTTAATCTTAACAGTTTTGATTTGATGGTGTTTATCTTTCGCGCTTTAAACTATTTACTTTTTAACAATATCTAAAAGCTGCTGTTTTCTATAGTTACATGTCTCTCCTCTTTTTTCAGGTATTTATGCAGAAGTTACTTTCTCAATGAAGCCTTCCTTGAGCTACCTCATTTCTTGTGGTGCCCATACTTATTAGTATTAGGCCATACATTTTTACTTATTTATCTTATTTGTTGTCGATCTCTCCATGTGTGTTAGCCTAATAAGGACACAGACTTTTTGTCTGTTTTGCTCACTGTCATATCCTAGCAGCTTAGTAGGTACTCAGTAAATATTTGAATGTGTGAACTTCAGCACTGGTTTATTTTCAAAACGTCTCTGTATTAATACAATAAAGATTCTTTAAGTGCTTTTGGTAACTGTATACAGGAGACTTTTTAAAAAATCTTTGGAGTAGTTGACATAAATCAACTTAAATGAAATGGAAAAAAGAAGTTTACATACAATTTTATGGTTTGTGATGTGGTATTGGAACCTCTTTTTTGCCCATGCCAAAGTTATATACACACGCATTGATACTTATTCAGCAGCTGTTTCATTATATATTTTATGCTAAGGATGGTGCTAAGAATTGGTCCCCTTCCTCAAGAAGTTTATAGTTCAGTGAAGAGACAACCAAACTGCTTTTGCTTGGTTGTGTCTCATCTTTACCACCTCAAAACATTAGAGAGCCCTGAGGCTCAGTCTTCAAATTTCTTTTCTATATTTGCTCCCATTGTGATTTTGTATTGTCTCTTGGTTTTGTAAATTTTATGTACTTACTGATGATTCTCAAATTTTTTCTCTATCTAGGACCCTTTGTCCTTGGACAGATTGTCTGCACTTGGATGTATAAGGCATCTCAGATTTAATATTCAATACAGTCTCTTGAATTTGGTCCCCAACAAGAGGCTGTGTCTCTAGAAATAGCATCTCTATTCATCCAGCTGCTCAGACTAAGACTCTTAGAAGTCATTCTTGACTACTCTATTTCTCACACCCTGCAGTAAATCCTGTTGGCTCCATCTTCAAAATACATGCCCAAATGACCCATTCTCTCCAGACCCGTGTCTGCTCTGCCCCTCCCCTGACCTGCAAGTTTTCGCTCATTGAGATTACTACAGTAGCCTCCTATCTAGTCACCTGCTTCTACCTTTCCCCTCTGCACTGATTTTAAAACAAAAAATCTTGCCATTTTTATGCTGAAAATCCTTCAAAACCTTACCATCTGACACACAAAAAAAGCCTAAGACTTTCCCGTGCCTGTAAGACCTTATTTAACCTGTCTCCTCCCATACCCTTACTCCATCTCTTACTATCTCCTCCCTCTCCCCACTTTGCTTATTGCTTTGTAGCCATACTGCCCTCCTTGCCACTCCTCCAGTGTGCCAAACTATCCTGTCTCAGGGCCTTTGCACATTTTATTCTTTCTGCCTGTCCGTCTCCTTCCCCAGATATCTGTATGGCTTATACCCTCAATGACTTCCTTCAGGTATCTGCTTAAATATTTTAATTGAAAGGCCTTCCCTGCTTCCCTATATAAAATAACATTGACCTCCTCCCTGTCTCTACCCTCTGGGCCTGCCATTCCCTAACTCTCTTAACCTGCTTTGTTTTCTTGAATAGCAATAAATATTTATTTCTTCCATGACAATAAATACTATATGCTTATTTAAGAGTTTGTGGTATTTGTCGTCCCTGTATATATTGTACAACAGTTTCGTATGGGCAGAGACCTGTTTTTATTCACTGTTATATCCCCAGCACTTAGAACAGTGCCTCGTGTGTTTAGGCACTTAGTAAATATTTGTTGAGTGAAATGCAACAAGTACAAAACAATATGATCACTGTAGTAGAGATGCAAGGTACAGTAGAAACACATGGGAAAGAGTGACATGACTACATAGGAATTGAGGAAGACTTTGCAAAGATGCCCTTAAGCAGAGCTCTTTGGAGAGAAAAACAGGTAGGGCATTTCATACAAAGAAAATAGCATTGCAGATACACAGAGGAATGAGAGAACAGTGTGTTCAAGGAACTAAAATATAGTACTGCTACAGCATAATTTGTGGGGGTAAAGATGAACTAGATGAGGTTGAACATGTAGTAGATAGCACCTGATCATGGAGGGATGGAGGGTTTTTGTGCCAGACTAAGGAATTTTAGATTTTGTCCTGTCAAGTGGGCAGTGGTAGATAGTGTGAGCCATTGAAGACTTCTAAGCAAGGGATGTTTTATTTATATTTATTTATACGTGTCTCTGTGTTTGTGTGTGTGTGTGTGTGTACGTATTAAAAAGGTAACTAGCAACATTGTGAAGGTTGAGTATCAAAGCTAAACACAGCATTTTATTTAAGATATGTATGATTTAGGAAGATATGATGTAGAAAAACAATTACTATCACATGTGGGCGAGAGGATATTTCATTTTATATTTGGACAAAATCATGGATGTATAGTGGGAAGATGTTCTTGGCATACTTGCAGTACATTTGTGAAAGAGAAGAAATGCACAATGGAGGATTATTCTGTTTGTCTTTGAAAATCCACCCTTTAAGAAAGAAGACTTTAAAAAATTAGTTAACAGTTATGTTGTAAGTCGTAATGTACACTAGAAAAGTGCTTAAGGAGTACCAGTTATGAATCAACAAGAAAAGATGTTACAGAATAAAATAAATTGTGCTTGAATGTCAACCTCCTTTCTTCGTAGAGGAACAGTTGGTTGTCATTGATATACCTCCTGATCTTGATTTATTGTTGAAGGAAATAGTGACAGTTGTACACACAATCAAATCTATACTGTTTGCTGTGGGAACAATGTATCTGCCTTTGTAGGACAAATGTCTGCTTTTGCATATTGCAGGACTCCGCATGCACAGAATTTTTGAAATGAGGGATGAACTATAAAAACATTTCTTCCTTTCATTCAAATGCAAGTAAAAACCATTTTTATTATTTCAGCTGTATGGTCTAATTCCAAATTTTTTATATTTTAGGTCCTATATTGCGACCTAGTTGGACTTTCGTTTAAAAAAAAGTCTAAATTATGCAGAAGGGAGACGTCAAAGAAAAAGGAGAGACTGAAGAACAAGAAGGCTGAAAGTAATGAAAATAGAATTGCTAGACAGTGTCCTTTTAATAACAATTTTAAATTTTATGCCAACAGGTGAAGCAAAAAATTTATTGCCATATCTTGGACCCCACAAAATGAGAGATTGTTTCTGTACCATAAATTTGGACCAGGAAGAAGTTTATCGTACCCAAGTTGTGGAAAAATCTTTAAGGTTGGTAGAAAAAATTGGTAAATTATAATTTTTTTGAAGTAATGAGCTTTCCTTTTCTTTCTAGCCCATTTTTCAGTGAAGAATTTTACTTTGAGATTCCAAGAACTTTCCAGTATTTGTCTTTCTATGTTTATGATAAGAATGTTTTACAAAGAGATCTCCGTATAGGTATGTACTATTCATAATTATCTTTAATCACATTTTCTTATATTGTTTTACTTATTTTCTGTAGGAAAAGTAGCCATCAAAAAAGAAGACTTGTGTAATCACAGTGGCAAAGAAACTTGGTTTTCATTACAGCCTGTTGACTCCAATTCAGAGGTTCAGGTAAATATTAAGGCTTATGTAATACAAGAGATCTACTCAGTTTGTAATCTTTTTGTCATTATAGGGTAAAGTTCACCTTGAATTAAAACTGAATGAACTGATAACGGAGAATGGAACTGTATGCCAGCAGCTTGTTGTACAGTAAGCATTTTTTTTAACCAAAATCAACTAGATAATATGTTAAATCTCTTTTATTCTACCTTAGCATCAAGGCATGCCATGGGTTGCCTCTCATAAATGGCCAAAGCTGTGACCCTTATGCAACAGTTTCTCTAGTGGGCCCTTCTAGGTAATATTTATTGAATTATTATTAGGTTTTAACTACAAGGTAAAACTCTACCACATTGGAACAGGAATGACCAAAAGAAGACAAAAGTAAAGAAGAAAACAAGCAATCCGCAGTTTAATGAAATCTTTTATTTTGAGGTAATTTTTTGTTTTACGTAAATGTTAACATTAAAAAATTTTTACTAAAATATTTTGTTTACAGGTAACCAGATCCAGTAGTTACACCAGAAAGTCCCAGTTCCAGGTAGAAGAGGAGGACATTGAAAAGCTAGAAATCAGGTATGTGCCTTGGGGTTTTACAGAATTGCTTTTGCAAAACATAAAGCCAGTTTTCAATTTTCAGGATCGACTTGTGGAACAATGGAAACCTAGTCCAAGATGTTTTCCTAGGTGAGATTAAGGTTCCTGTGAACGTATTAAGAACTGATTCCTCTCATCAAGCCTGGTAAGGGCCCAGCATTTTAGTGAACTCCATAGATCACATGGAATCACTTATATTTTTACTTTAGGTACTTGCTACAGCCAAGAGACAATGGAAACAAGTCATCCAAAACTGATGACCTGGGGTCTCTTCGATTAAATATATGTTATACAGAAGACTACGTGCTTCCTTCAGAGTACTATGGTCCTTTGAAAACTTTGCTGCTAAAATCACCAGATGTTCAAGTATGTTAAGAATCTTAAGGATATGATTTAACTTTGTGCTTGTTTTCTACCTTTCTGTATTTAGCCAATATCTGCCTCAGCTGCTTACATTTTGAGTGAAATATGTCGAGATAAAAATGATGCTGTTTTGCCCCTTGTACGACTGCTGCTGCACCATGATAAACTTGTTCCTTTTGCCACTGCTGTGGCTGAATTAGACTTGAAGGATACACAGTAAGAGTTATATTTTATTAAATGTTAATTACACTACATTTGGTTTCATCTATTTCTATTTCAGAGATGCAAACACAATTTTTAGAGGAAATTCCCTGGCTACCCGATGTCTGGATGAGATGATGAAAATAGTGGGAGGGCACTACCTGAAAGTAACATTAAAACCTATTCTTGATGAGGTACAGAATATATCTCCAACAATGATAGTTTGAAAAATCATTAACTGAAAAATTTATTTTTCAGATATGTGACTCCTCAAAATCCTGTGAAATCGATCCTATTAAATTGAAAGAGGGAGATAATGTAGAAAATAATAAGGTAAGTCCTTGTTATATTATTTATAATTGCATAATCTTAATGTTTACCTTTTTAAATCCTGCAGGAGAATCTGCGCTACTATGTAGACAAGTTATTCAATACAATTGTAAAATCAAGTATGAGCTGCCCCACTGTAATGTGTGATATCTTTTATTCTCTAAGGCAGATGGCTACTCAGAGATTTCCTAGTAAGTGCCTTGTTTTACTAAAACATGCCATTGTGCATGACATTTCACCATTTTTTTCCTGCAGATGACCCTCATGTTCAGTATTCTGCAGTGAGCAGCTTTGTATTTCTTCGTTTCTTTGCTGTAGCCGTAGTATCACCTCATACTTTTCATTTGCGACCTCATCATCCAGTAAGTGTTCATTCTTCTGAAAGCTTTATTCCTTAGTAGTTTTGGTCTTTTTTACATTCTTTAGGATGCACAGACAATTAGAACATTAACTCTCATCTCAAAAACTATACAAACTTTGGGAAGCTGGGGGAGTCTGTCCAAAAGCAAGGTAAGTCCTTACATCTTTTATTTTGTTTTTACCACATATAAACCCTGTGTTTGTTTTTTCTTAGTCAAGTTTCAAAGAGACATTCATGTGTGAATTTTTCAAAATGTTTCAAGAAGAAGGATATATTATAGCAGTTAAAAAGGTATGATGGTTTTATTCTGGAATTGTTAATATACAGTGTAATATTTGCCCATTTCCCCATTTAGTTCTTGGATGAAATTTCATCTACTGAAACTAAAGAGTCCAGTGGTACGAGTGAGCCTGTGCACCTGAAAGAAGGGTAATTTAATCAAATTAGACGTGAAAGTCATATAGCTAAATGTTTACATCTGTTATGTTGGCAGTGAGATGTATAAAAGAGCTCAAGGAAGAACTCGGATTGGAAAAAAGAATTTTAAGAAACGATGGTTCTGCTTAACAAGCAGAGAGCTCACCTACCACAAACAGCCAGGTAGTTGTGTTTATGCTTTATTGTGGGGTTTTTCCTTTAATTTTGTTTTACTTTTTTTATTATTTAGGCAAAGATGCAATCTACACAATCCCAGTAAAAAACATTCTTGCTGTGGAAAAACTGGAAGAGAGCTCTTTCAACAAGAAAAATGTAAGTTATGTAAATAAATATTTAAAGCTTTCTCACTAACTTTTTATCTTAATTGCCTATGAAGATGTTCCAAGTAATACATACGGAGAAACCACTCTATGTCCAGGCAAATAACTGTGTAGAAGCTAATGAATGGATAGACGTACTCTGCAGGGTGAGCCGATGCAATCAAAACAGGCTCAGTTTTTATCATCCCTCTGTGTATCTGAACGGAAATTGGCTCTGCTGTCAGGAGACTGGTGAAAACACTCTCGGCTGCAAGCCATGTACTGCGTAAGTTTCTTTCTGATTATAAAAGCAGTGTGATAATATCTTTATTTTTTTATTTTTACCATAGAGGTGTCCCTGCAGACATCCAAATAGATATTGATGAAGACAGAGAAACAGAAAGAATTTATTCCCTTTTTACCCTCAGTTTACTTAAGCTGCAGAAGATGGAAGGTAAATACACAATCTATTTTTATATAACCATATGATCAGAGATTTATTTTCCTGCTCTTTGTAGAGGCTTGTGGAACTATTGCAGTCTATCAAGGACCACAGAAAGAGCCTGATGATTATTCTAACTTTGTAATCGAGGATTCTGTAACAACCTTTAAGACAATTCAGCAAATAAAAAGCATAATTGAGAAGCTGGATGAACCTCATGAAAAATATAGGAAGAAAAGATCCAGTAGTGCAAAATATGGGAGCAAGTGAGTAATTTTTAAGCTATTGTAAACATATTAATTTTGAAAAATGACTTTTTTTCTTCTCTAGGGAAAATCCAATTGTTGGGAAAGCATCTTAGAGTTTAACAGATTGGTTCAGAAGAACTGGAAAATATTATTTTTCTTGGAGCTTTTCAATTCATCATGTATTTTGTTCATGGTATTTAAGAATGAGCATCCGCTTCAATGTCATCTGCCTCCACATTGTATTTAATATTTAATAATTGAAATTAATTGTTTGGGAATCCTGGTATTGATGTATTACTAGAGAATTTAAAGCCCAAGATTCCCTTCATACCTGTGTGACCAAATCCATGTTTCTGCAACTTCTTTTTAATCGAAAGAATCTTCCTAGAAAAGCTTTGTAACAAAGGGAGAACTCCTCCGTAGCAAGAAACCATCTCTTCTTGTAACACTCTGTTCTGTGGACTTGTTTTCACTACCATCAGTGCCTGCTCTATACTGCCAACATTGTGTTTTACTAGAAAATTCCAATTCATGACAGTTCAGAGCTTTTCATTTAGTTCATGTAGACCCTCCCACTTTAAAAAAGAAAAAAAATAAGAAGTGTTTTTCCTTTGGTCCATCAGTCATTACAGGTTCCATTCAAGACAGTGATAGAAACTTTAGAAAACTGCCAGAGCATACTTGAAAGTTGGTAGATCCTTTTGCCTAAAGATGTAAACAAAACTCAAGACAGAAGGAATCAGGGAATATGTGCTATTGTGTGCATCTTGTTTACATTTGGGATCAGTGATGGCAAAAGAAGTAATGAGACCACTGAAATTGTTTTCATTGTTTTAAATACCAGGTACTCATTTTCTTGATTTGAAAGTTTAACATGACTTCTAAGGACATCTCTTCAAAAAGAAAGTAAACAGGGAATGAAGGTGGTGGGAAAATCACTTCACTTCACCCACTATTTCATGTTGTAATAAGGGCCACCATAAGGATGCCCTCCTCATAGTGTTCGGTTCTGATCTTCCTCGAGAACAGTCACTTGGCGCACTTTAATAATCTGGACTGCTCCAGATTTGACTTTAGATACTCCATGGTATCTAGTCTTTATGATCAGTTGAATGATCAGTGTTTAAGTCTAAAAATAATGCTTTCCTGAAAATGTTTATATTTCATTGCTGTTTCCTTATTGCCTGCTAGCCAAATGGAATTTGGGCAAGCAACTCTTTGAAGACTTTTTTACCCTAGAAATTTACTTTTGTCCTAAAAACCCTAACTGTAAATAAGCAGTCGAAGCAAGTTGCCACCTTGAAGTTGAGGGATACACTTTGCTTCATCAGTATTAAAAACCATGGTACTCTTATTTTGTCTTTTTTAATTCAAAACATTTTCTAAATGTGGTACTTTGAACCTTGGAGTATTTACATGTTTCTGTTCAAAACTGTGACTTATTAATGTAAGTCTGCTAGTAGTACTTTTTTTGTCTGAGCATAAGCTATATTTCAAGATATACTTTGCCAATTTTGTTATTGGTGGGTAATCATTTTTAAATTATATTGTTATTAGGTAATTATTTTTAAAGACTACTGGCATACAATCAAAGTTGTTCCATAAAAGAATATAACTGAGCAATGTATTTCTCTAAATGACTTGTAAAAATCAATGAATTATGTTTAAGTCTGCATTATGGTAGGTTATTACTCCCAGCTCATTTTAAAGACAAGTTTGAAAGAGTCCTTTAAATTTTATAAGCTTGTAGATTCCATAAACTACACTGATTTATACATTTGAAAGAATTTAGCCATTTAATAAATTTCTTATTCTCAAATTGCATTTAGATTAAAATTCCTTTTAAGAGTGTCTGAAATGTCTGCCTGCGAAGAACATGTAAACATTGCCAGATACCAGTCATTATTCTTTAGTGGCTTTTTAGTCCTCTGCTTTTTTTTTTAAGGCAAAAGAAATATGCATCTAGCATTTCTAATACCAAATCCCCAATTGTGATTGTTTTAAAGATCATGGTATGATCACAGGGACCAAGGCTGTGTGCATATATAACTCTGGATTTGAAAGGAGGAGAGTTCAGCCATCTAGTTCTTTTCTTCACATGACACTTTTAAACAGCCAGTTTGACTGGAATTAACCAACTTGGCACAGCCTAAAAAAGGAGTAATGTGAAATTAAATTATTTTTCTTTGAAAGTCTTTTGAAATAAGAGACCATGTAAGTAGGACCCTAAGACAACCAAGGAATTTGCTTCCAGGGCCCTCATTCCTCTGCTGTTACTTACAAATGTTTTAATTTTTACTACCTGATATTCTTTCTCTACCTTTTCCACATTTGAAAATATACAAGGCAGCTCACTTCATCCTAAAAACCTAAAAACTCCAGGAAGGAAAGAAAAGGATGATATGGGGAAATTTGCCATAAATGCCGGTTCTGGTTCTTAGTTTAGCCATTTCCATCAGTTGAAATTGTGGTGTGATCTGTTGCTTGTTTCGTTGTTGTTTTGTTTTTGTGTAGCTTTGTTTTTTAATATTCATTTAATAAGATGATGGGCAATAGCAAACATTTTTACTCCCAGGAATATAATTTATCAAATTGAACTATTTTATTTGCCAAAGAAACTTGTTTTTAATATCACGGGTAATGGGTAAGTGTGAAAACTAGGCTTTTTTTTATGAAACAAAAAAAGGTGACGAATAATATGGCTTTTGTTTCTGTTTCTGAAGCCTGATTTCATTTATGCCAGGTTTTGAAAAACAGATCTTTTTCTTAAGTGAAAGCACCTTTAATTTGCTCTAACGGTACATCCTGTAAAGACAGAATTCTGCATAGCCTTTTAGGTGTTTTTACAGTATGTGAAAAATACAAGACTCATTCTAGAGTTAAATTACCAATCTTGGTTGATATTATCTGCTTCCATTTTTATTAATTTGGAAATTAATATGTTGCTAGTAAATATTGGTTTTTACAGTACCCAGTTTGAAAATGTAAGTTATCAAAACTTAATGTAGTGAATTTGTGTAACCATGTTGTATTGTTGAGAATGTATTTTTATTTAAATTTTATTTTCTTATCAAGAGTATTATAAAAATTAACTTTTGTAACTGTCGCTTGGAAATAACTCAAATAAATTACAAGAAGCCTGTCTGTTCTTTGTGAGACTGTATTTTCTTACTGAT